AAGCAAAGATGTGGAATAGGCAGTTAAATATGTGGACCTAGAGAGCTGGGGTTAGAAATCTGAATGTTGCTGGGAGCCATAGGACTCTTATTTAGGGTAAGAGGGTAGCAAGAGAGGAGAAGGAAATTCAGAACAGAATCTTAGGAAATGCCAAAGAAAGAGTTAGAGGAGAAATTGGCAAAAAGGATGAGGTGAAAAACAAGTGTGTTAAAAATTTTTTTTTAGCATTTCAAGAAGAGAAGATTTTAGCCCGGCATGATGGCTGAGGCCTCTAATCCCAGCTACTCAGGAGGTTAAAGCAGGAGGATCACTTCAGGCCAGGAGTTTGAGACCAGCCCGGGCAACACAGCAATACCCCATCTCTAAAATTAACTAATTAGTTAAATAATTTTTAAAATAAAAAGAGGAGTTCATGAAAGTGTAGTCAGCAATGCCAAATGCTTTTAAGTAAGATGAGAGTTGAAAGTATTCATTGTGTTTAGCAACATAGGGTTTATTGCTCTTAGGAAGAGCTGTGGTGGGGGCAGAAATTGGAATGCAGATATGGCCTGTGGCTGGGAGTTGGGTGAGTGTTCCTAATGAGGGCCTTTATCATACCAGGAGTTAACCTATACACCACACTTCTGCAGCCCATGACAGATTCCATGGAGTCATCCAGCCAAAAAACACCACCACTAAACTCTCATCTAAACAGGTTGGTGAAATGTCAAGGAGATAACCCTTGAGAAGATTCTTTTTTTTTTTAAGTACACGTGAGCATCTGCTGTGCAATCTCTGCAAACCAATGAAATTACGTACACACAAGTGCATTAAACCACCCACTGGTGGTTTAATCTCACAAGGAACTTGAGGAAGCAATCTTCATCATCACTTCTGCTGATCAAAGTCTCAAAGGTCAAGACCACATTGCAGTCTTTTCATTGTTGTAAAAGTTAATGAGAGTTAATTATTAAAGCTGACAGAAAGGTAATTTGTCCACTGTCTTACATAGCCTATATATAGACATCCCTATGCATATGGATGCACACAGAGCCTGTAGACCTGAGTGGATGGACACTGCCTCTTAGAACTAGAACTTAGAACTTTATCTTGAAAATGTACCACTGTTGCAGAAGCTCCTCACAGAGTATGTGTCAGGTAGGAACCAAATTTATGATTGTTATATTCAATTATTTAAGAAGCAAGCTCTGTTTGGTTTCAGGCATTTTTAACCTGCTAAAGGCAAGAAGAAGTGTTCACCACATAGTTGCAAAGGTCTTCAACTTGCCACAGCCAACAGAAAAATCAAAATGATTGAACCCTTTGGGAATCAGTATATTGTGGCCAGGCCAGTGTATTCTACAAATGCTTTTGAGGAAAATCATAAAAAGACAGGAAGACATCATAAGACATTTCTGGATCATCTCAAAGTGTGTTGTAGGTAAGATATTTTTTAAGGTATTGGCATTAGGAATTGACTGACCTGTGGCTTTCCATGTTTTCAGCTGTTCCCCACAAAAGGCCAAGAGAATTGTCCTCTCTTTGTTCCCCATAGCATCTTGGTTGCCAGCATACCGGCTTAAAGAATGGTTGCTCAGTGATATTGTTTCTGGTATCAGCACAGGGATTGTGGCCGTACTACAAGGTAAAATTTTTTTTAAGTATAATTTATATACAGAGTAAGGGCTCTGCTGCTTGTGTGTTTACAGGTTTAGCATTTGCTCTGCTGGTCGACATTCCCCCAGTCTATGGGTTGTATGCATCCTTTTTCCCAGCCATAATCTACCTTTTCTTCGGCACTTCCAGACACATATCCGTGGGTAAGTCAGTTACTGAGCTGATTAATGCTCACATACTGACCACGATTCACCCACTGTTAATTAGGTCCGTTTCCGATTCTGAGTATGATGGTGGGACTAGCAGTTTCAGGAGCAGTTTCAAAAGCAGTCCCAGATCGCAATGCAACTACTTTGGGATTGCCTAACAACTCGAATAATTCTTCACTACTGGATGACGAGAGGGTGAGGGTGGCGGCGGCGGCATCAGTCACAGTGCTTTCTGGAATCATCCAGGTGAGCACCTTCTCATGTAACTTGCCCACCTCTATGCTGACAAAGGCTTTTGTTCTCTTTCCAGTTGGCTTTTGGGATTCTGCGGATTGGATTTGTAGTGATATACCTGTCTGAGTCCCTCATCAGTGGCTTCACTACTGCTGCTGCTGTTCATGTTTTGGTTTCCCAACTCAAATTCATTTTTCAGTTGACAGTCCCGTCACACACTGATCCAGTTTCAATTTTCAAAGTAAGTATTTCTTTCACCTAAAAAATACTGAAGGCTTTGGTGGTTTTTGTTTTTATAATTGTAGGTACTATACTCTGTATTCTCACAAATAGAGAAGACTAATATTGCAGACCTGGTGACAGCTCTGATTGTCCTTTTGGTTGTATCCATTGTTAAAGAAATAAATCAGCGCTTCAAAGACAAACTTCCAGTGCCCATTCCAATCGAATTCATTATGGTAATTGATCATTTTCAGACTCTGTCATAGCTATTTCTAACTTGGGCCATTTGCAACTTTGCAGACCGTGATTGCAGCAGGTGTATCCTACGGCTGTGACTTTAAAAACAGGTTTAAAGTGGCTGTGGTTGGGGACATGAATCCTGGGTAAGTGTGTCTTCGATGATGGCATCACCATGTGACATTCAGACTTGCTTAATTTCAATTTTAGATTTCAGCCCCCTATTACACCTGACGTGGAGACTTTCCAAAACACCGTAGGAGATTGCTTCGGCATCGCAATGGTTGCATTTGCAGTGGCCTTTTCAGTTGCCAGCGTCTATTCCCTCAAATACGATTATCCACTTGATGGCAATCAGGTAAGTAAACAAACTACACTGGGTCTCACTGGCTGAAAAAGGTTCATTCTTGTCTTCCTGTCAGGAGTTAATAGCCTTGGGACTGGGTAACATAGTCTGTGGAGTATTCAGAGGATTTGCTGGGAGTACTGCCCTCTCCAGATCAGCAGTTCAGGAGAGCACAGGAGGCAAAACACAGGTATGTCAAGATCTTTGCTGCAAGCACTGTCCAGTTGGTGATGATAATTTTTTTATCCTCACAGATTGCTGGGCTTATTGGTGCCATCATCGTGCTGATTGTCGTTCTAGCCATTGGATTTCTCCTGGCGCCTCTACAAAAGGTAACACTGTCTTTGGATAGCATCTCTACTTTTAAAGTACATCTGATGTTTGTGTTTTTCACAGTCCGTCCTGGCAGCTTTAGCATTGGGAAACTTAAAGGGAATGCTGATGCAGTTTGCTGAAATAGGCAGATTGTGGCGAAAGGACAAATATGATTGTGTAAGTAGAGGCAATAGTATTTGAAAGAGAGAATTGTAGTGTATGTGTTGCTTTCTTTTCACAGTTAATTTGGATCATGACCTTCATCTTCACCATTGTCCTGGGACTCGGGTTAGGCCTGGCAGCTAGTGTGGCATTTCAACTGCTAACCATCGTGTTCAGGACCCAATTGTGAGTGCTCAAAGTGCTCTGCATCCTGGCAGGAATGATTTACTTGGTGTTTTTCTCCCTACAGTCCAAAATGCAGCACGCTGGCTAATATTGGAAGAACCAACATCTATAAGAATAAAAAAGATTATTATGATGTAAGGGAGATTCATGTTTTTCTTTGACTTGCGCAACACCTAACAATGCTTCTCTGCCTTACAGATGTATGAGCCAGAAGGAGTGAAAATTTTCAGATGTCCATCTCCTATCTACTTTGCAAACATTGGTTTCTTTAGGCGGAAACTTATCGATGCTGTAAGGTTTGGGGTTATTTAATTTTTTTCCTTGTACTCTTGTAACACAGCAATGGGTTTCTCAGGTTGGCTTTAGTCCACTTCGAATTCTACGCAAGCGCAACAAAGCTTTGAGGAAAATCCGAAAACTGCAGAAGCAAGGCTTGCTACAAGTGACACCAGTAAGTTCCTTGACCACATTTCTATGCATTATACAGTTTTCATACTTGTTATCCTCTCCTGCAGAAAGGATTTATATGTACTGTTGACACCATAAAAGATTCTGACGAAGAGCTGGACAACAATCAGATAGAAGTACTGGACCAGCCAATCAATACCACAGACCTGCCTTTCCACATTGACTGGAATGATGATCTTCCTCTCAACATTGAGGTCCCCAAAATCAGCCTCCACAGCCTCATTCTTGACTTTTCAGCAGTGTCCTTTCTTGATGTTTCTTCAGTGAGGGGCCTTAAATCGGTAATTTCTTTGTTCTTAATGGAAACAACCAACCCTAAGGAAGATATACTTTTCTTTTTAACAGATTTTGCAAGAATTTATCAGGATCAAGGTAGATGTGTATATCGTTGGAACTGATGGTAAGTGGCTTTATTTTTGTTTTATGTTCTGACTTCCTAAAAGTTACTGTTTTTTTCTCTTCAGATGACTTCATTGAGAAGCTTAACCGGTATGAATTTTTTGATGGTGAAGTGAAAAGCTCAATATTTTTCTTAACAATCCATGATGCTGTTTTGCATATTTTGATGAAGAAAGATTACAGTACTTCAAAGTTTAATCCCAGTCAGGTATCAGCTCTTTGGTGACTTTCACAATTGCACCTAATCCATATTTCCATTCTCTTTTTCTCAGGAAAAAGATGGAAAAATTGATTTTACCATAAATACAAATGGAGGATTACGTAATCGGGTATATGAGGTAAGATTCTTCAACAGGTTTATCTTCACCTATTTTAAAACAAGAACTTTCTGTCTTCTTCCAGGTGCCAGTTGAAACAAAATTCTAATCAACATATAATTCAGAAGGATCTTCATCTGACTATGACATAAAAACAACTTTATACCCAGAAAGTTATTGATAAGTTCATACATTGTACGAAGAGTATTTTTGACAGAATATGTTTCAAACTTTGGAACAAGATGGTTCTAGCATGGCATATTTTTCACATATCTAGTATGAAATTATATAAGTATTCTAAATTTTATATCTTGTAGCTTTATCAAAGGGTGAAAATTATTTTGTTCATACATATTTTTGTAGCACTGACAGATTTCCATCCTAGTCACTACCTTCATGCATAGGTTTAGCAGTATAGTGGCGCCACTGTTTTGAATCTCATAATTTATACAGGTCATATTAATATATTTCCATTAAAAAATCAGTTGTACAGTGGATGTGTCTTGTTTTGTTAAATTTGTTAGCTT